CAGTTGAATATACCAAGCGTCCTGGGGACCGCAGGAGGAACTGTGTACAGATGGCTTGAAGGCCAGAGGCTTGGGTTGTTGTCCTGGCCCTGCCACTGGCCAGCTGTTTGACCTTGAACAAGTCAGTTCCACTCTGTGGACTTCAGGGTCCTCACCCAGAAGAAGAGCAGCCATATGGTCTCTACTGCCTGGTAAACACCCTGGCTCACTCTCGCGAGACGGTGGTTCTCAAAGTGTAGTGTGTAGTCCACACAACACCTGCATTGCAACCACTGGGTATTTATTTATTTATTTATTTAATTTATTTATTTATGACGGAGTCTCACTCTGTCGCCCAGGATGGAGTGCAGTGGCACGATCTTGGCTTACTGCAACCTCTGCCTCCTGGGTTCAAGTGATTCTCATGCCTCAGCCTCCCGAGTAGCTGGGACTACAGGTGCCTGCCACATCACCCGGCTAATTTTTTGTATTTTTAGTAGAGATGAGGTTTCACCATGTTGGCCATGCTGGTCTCGAACGCCTGACCTCAAGTGATCTGCCCACCTCGGCCTCCCAAAGTGCTGGGGTTACAGGCGTAAGCCACCGCGCCTGGCCAAGGGAAGTTTTTTTCTTTTCTTTTTTTCTTTTTTCTTTTCTTTTCCTTCTTTTTTTTTTTTTTTTTTTTTTTTTTTTTTTTTTTTAACACAGGTTTCTGAGCCTCAATTCCAGATCAGCTGAGCCTGGAGTTTCTGAAGACAAGGGCTAGAAATCTGCACTTTAAAGTCTTGAAAACCACTGTGTGCCTTCATCTAAGCTGCCCCTGCTTCTCTCCCCTCCATCCCTCGCCTGGCCCTGTCCTCCCTACTCTCCCCTGCACCCTCCCCCGCCCCAAGCTCCCCACAAACGGCCAAAGCAGCAGTGTGAGGCAATCGCTCTATCCTTGACCCCTTCCTTTGCACAGTGAGTGATGGCGTTTTTATCTCCTGATGATGATGCACAGCCTTCAGCGGGGGACATTTAAGACGCAGAACACCAGGTCCAGGCTGCAGCTGCGGGACTCAGAGGCGAAGCTTGAGGGGCTCAGGAAGGACGAAGAACCACCCTTGAGAGAAGAGGCAGCAGCAGCGGCGGCAGCAGCAGCGGCAGCGACCCCACCACTGCCACATTTGCCAGGAAACAATGCTGCTAGCGACATTCAAGCTGTGCGCTGGGAGCTCCTACAGACACATGCGCAACATGAAGGGTGAGCGCTGCGGGAAGGAGGCGATGAGGGGTAGCTCCTAGACAAGGGTTATTCCCTTCTGCAGGGCTGAGGCAACAGGCTGTGATGGCCATCAGCCAGGAGCTGAACCGGAGGGCCCTGGGGGGCCCCACCCCTAGCACGTGGATTAACCAGGTTCGGCGGCGGAGCTCTCTACTCGGTAAGTGCTGAGGCTTCTGGGCTCCTGGTGCTGAAGCTCTGTCTCTCCTCGGCTGTGTATCCAGGTTCTCGGCTGGAAGAGACTCTCTACAGTGACCAGGAGCTGGCCTATCTCCAGCAGGGGGAGGAGGCCATGCAGAAGGCCTTGGGCATCCTTAGCAACCAAGAGGGCTGGAAGAAGGAGAGTCAGCAGGTAAGTGTCGGGGAGAAGCCTGTGGTTCCTCCAACCACCTTCTGGGGGCTCCTTTCTCTGACAGGACAATGGGGACAAAGTGATGAGTAAAGTGGTCCCAGATGTGGGCAAGGTGTTCCGGCTGGAGGTCGTGGTGGACCAGCCCATGGAGAGGCTCTATGAAGAGCTCGTGGAGCGCATGGAAGCAATGGGGGAGTGGAACCCCAATGTCAAGGAGATCAAGGTGAGCAAAGTCCAGGTGCAGGTGGCAGGGGCAGTCGTGATTCTGGTTCCCCATGGCCTGGTAGGTCCTGCAGAAGATCGGAAAAGATACATTCATTACTCACGAGCTGGCTGCCGAGGCAGCAGGAAACCTGGTGGGGCCCCGTGACTTTGTGAGCGTGCGCTGTGCCAAGCGCCGAGGCTCCACCTGTGTGCTGGCTGGCATGGCCACAGACTTCGGGAACATGCCTGAGCAGAAGGGTGTCATCAGGTAATACGGGCAGCAGGCTCCAAACCCCCCTCTGTCCTCCTGACTTGACTTCTCCATTTGCCAGGGCGGAGCACGGTCCCACTTGCATGGTGCTTCACCCGTTGGCTGGAAGTCCCTCTAAGACCAAACTTACGTGGCTACTCAGCATCGACCTCAAGGTGAAGGGCATGGGAGGGGGACCTGGAAGGCAAGATGGCCAAATTCTCCTACCTCCTACTGCAGGGGTGGCTGCCCAAGAGCATCATCAACCAGGTCCTGTCCCAGACCCAGGTGGATTTTGCCAACCACCTGCGCAAGCGCCTGGAGTCCCACCCTGCCTCTGAAGCCAGGTGTTGAAGACCAGCCTGCTGTTCCCAACTGTGCCCAGCTGCACTGGTACACACGCTCATCAGGAGAATCCCTACTGGAAGCCTGCAAGTCTAAGATCTCCATCTGGTGACAGTGGGATGGGTGGGGTTCGTGTTTAGAGTATGACACTAGGATTCAGATTGGTGAAAGTTTTTAGTACCAAGAAAACAGGGATGAGGCTCTTGGATTAAAAGGTAACTTCATTCACTGATTAGCTATGACATGAGGGTTCAGGCCCCTAAAATAATTGTAAAACTTTTTTTCTGGGCCCTTATGTACCCACCTAAAACCATCTTTAAAATGCTAGTGGCTGATATGGGTGTGGGGGATGCTAACCACAGGGCCTGAGAAGTCTTGCTTTATGGGCTCAAGAATGCCATGCGCTGGCAGTACATGTGCACAAAGCAGAATCTCAGAGGGTCTCCTGCAGCCCTCTGCTCCTCCCGGCCGCTGCACAGCAACACCACAGAACAAGCAGCACCCCACAGTGGGTGCCTTCCAGAAATATAGTCCAAGCTTTCTCTGTGGAAAAAGACAAAACTCATTAGTAGACATGTTTCCCTATTGCTTTCATAGGCACCAGTCAGAATAAAGAATCATAATTCACACAAACATCAGTCTTTGTTTTAATATTGTACTGTTAAAAAAATCTATGCAGCTGGGTGCAGTGGCTCACGCCTGTAATCCCAGCATTTTGGGAGGCTGAGGTAGGCGGATCACAAGGTCAGGAGATCGAGACCATCCTGGCCAACATGGTGAAACCCCGTCTCTACTAAAATACAAAAAATTAGCTGGGTGTGGTGGCGCAAACCTGTAGTCGTAGCTACTTGGGAGGCTGAGGCAGGGGAATCACTTGAACCCCGGAGGCGGAGGTTGTAGTGGGCCGAGATTGTGCCACTGCGCTCCAGCGTGGGCGACAGAGTGAGACTCCATCTCAAAAAAAAAAAAAAAAAAATCTATGCTAGTAGATTACAACTTCACACTAGAGGAGTTCTGGACAAAGCTTTTAATTAGTCAAACTAAATTAAGGCTCATTAAAAGGAAAGGAACTACTGGGAAATTATGCAATTCAATAATTTAGACTCTGTTACCAGGATCTTTCATAAAAATTTAATTTCCATAATCATAACCTAAATGAGTTCTTAAAGAATTCTATAAGCAATAGCTGATTAATGGGCCCTGGAAGATGAAGATTATAACTGTTTATTTACCTAATTAAAAGGAAAGGCAGTGCCAAATATGAGAGGATAAACAATATTAGTTAACATTTCTGTTATTTATGATGCCAATTAGTAGTAAGATAATTCCACAGCTGTCAACTTTGTTTGGGGCTGGCAACTTCTCTGCTTAAACAGGCTAAAAGTTTAGTATTCTGGGAGAAGTGGCTGGAAGAAGGGGTAATATGGTGAAAGCAAATTCCCTTTCCCAGGAGTCAAGAGAATTTATGTGAGGTGGCTCCCGCCTGTAATCTCAGCACTTTGGGAGGCCAAGGCAGGCAATCACCTGAGGGCAGGAGACCAGCCTGACTAACATGGAGAAACCCCATCTCTACTAAAAATACAAAATGAGCTGGGCGTGGTGGTGCATGCCTGT